AGACTTGGGAGCAAACCCTGCATTCGGAAGCGTTGCGATGTGATATACTAATGAGGAAGTCAGGCGCTAAGCCCTAAGGGTTTCTTATTTCTCCACATTAGCCCACCACTGAGAAGGGAGAACCGGGGAAAGGCGACTGACCTGGCACGTTGGACCCTGTCCGCTTTGGTCCCGGCCACTTTGATCTCACGCGTCTGCCTAATCAAGTTCATCTACCGCCGCGATTGCCCTGATTCAAAGAACAACATTAAATGGTTTGATTATCGGATGGTCATTTCCCTCTTCCCTCCACCCCTGATCTAATTTCTAAACGCCAGTCTCTCGCCTCCCTCTCTAAACTTCCCATCAAAAGAGAATTAGCTCTTCTTCCTTCTTACCCTCGTTTGATGTGCAAATTTCCTTCTCTTTGCACATTTTTCTCGCAGTGGCGGGGGGAGGTGGGGGAGGAGGGCAACTGAAGGACCTCAAAGCCGGGGATCTAACTCAGATCTGCAAACTGCGACTCTAAAGGGTTAATGAGCAACTTGCACCCGCCACCTGGCCCTCTCAGAGGCGTCTTGCTAGAGCCATTGAATTACAGACCGGTTTGTATTTAATACTGAATATGACTTGTGTGCACAGTCAGCGAGTATTGGCATAAAGGAGAGGGGCAAAAAGTGCTTTTGCAGAGCCTATCACCCCTCGGCTCTGTAAAGTATTTCAGATCCGGATAATTCAACCCTTACTGCCAGGCAAGGGCACCCAAGTTCCCAGAGTTCCTGCTGCCGCCTGCATTTATTAAAGTCGTCTGCTATAACGCTCGCTGGTAGCCTTCACCCCGAAGGTGAGCCGGGCCAGCCGAGCGACTAAGCAAGGGAGGGGCGGGGTGAAGAGTGTCAAAGGCCCCCCTTCATGTACACAAACACACCCCCTCCCAGCCCCTCCCAGCGCTTTGAAATCCCATCCCGGCTTTGTTGTCTCCCTCCCAAGGGGCCGGAATGCTCCGGGCCCGCGGTATAAAGGCAGCCGCGGTGGCGGTGGCGGCGCAGAGCTCTGTGCTCCCTGCAGTCAGGACTCTGGGACCGCAGGGGGCTCCCGGACCCTGACTCTGCAGCCGAACCGGCACGGTTTCGTGGGGACCCAGGCTTGCAAAGTGACGGTCATTTTCTCTTTCTTTCTCCCTCTTGAGTCCTTCTGAGATGATGGCTCTGGGCGCAGCGGGAGCTACCCGGGTCTTTGTCGCGATGGTAGCGGCGGCTCTCGGCGGCCACCCTCTGCTGGGAGTGAGCGCCACCTTGAACTCGGTTCTCAATTCCAACGCTATCAAGAACCTGCCCCCACCGCTGGGCGGCGCTGCGGGGCACCCAGGCTCTGCAGTCAGCGCCGCGCCGGGAATCCTGTACCCGGGCGGGAATAAGTACCAGACCATTGACAACTACCAGGTGAGAGGGGTCGGGCACTCAGAGGATGCTCTTGCCTCACCCTCTCCCCGAACCCTTCCCACAGCCGTACCCGTGCGCAGAGGACGAGGAGTGCGGCACTGATGAGTACTGCGCTAGTCCCACCCGCGGAGGGGACGCAGGCGTGCAAATCTGTCTCGCCTGCAGGAAGCGCCGAAAACGCTGCATGCGTCACGCTATGTGCTGCCCCGGGAATTACTGCAAAAATGGTGAGTCCTGAAAGCTCCCTTTCACACTAAAACTGAAGTTAATCACTATTTCCTGCTTCCTTAGGAATATGTGTGTCTTCTGATCAAAATCATTTCCGAGGAGAAATTGAGGAAACCATCACTGAAAGCTTTGGTAATGATCATAGCACCTTGGATGGGTATTCCAGAAGAACCACCTTGTCTTCAAAAATGTATCACACCAAAGGTAAGGATGTTAAGACTCATTCTTAGCACATCGTACTTTTTTCCTACTGTCTTCTCCTTCGTAGGACAAGAAGGTTCTGTTTGTCTCCGGTCATCAGACTGTGCCTCAGGATTGTGTTGTGCTAGACACTTCTGGTCCAAGATCTGTAAACCTGTCCTGAAAGAAGGTCAAGTGTGTACCAAGCATAGGAGAAAAGGCTCTCATGGACTAGAAATATTCCAGCGTTGTTACTGTGGAGAAGGTCTGTCTTGCCGGATACAGAAAGATCACCATCAAGCCAGTAATTCTTCTAGGCTTCACACTTGTCAGAGACACTAAACCAGCTATCCAAATGCAGTGAACTCCTTTTATATAATAGATGCTATGAAAACCTTTTATGACCTTCATCAACTCAATCCTAAGGATATACAAGTTCTGTGGTTTCAGTTAAGCATTCCAATAACACCTTCCAAAAACCTGGAGTGTAAGAGCTTTGTTTCTTTATGGAACTCCCCTGTGATTGCAGTAAATTACTGTATTGTAAATTCTCAGTGTGGCACTTACCTGTAAATGCAATGAAACTTTTAATTATTTTTCTAAAGGTGCTGCACTGCCTATTTTTCCTCTTGTTATGTAAATTTTTGTACACATTGATTGTTATCTTGACTGACAAATATTCTATATTGAACTGAAGTAAATCATTTCAGCTTATAGTTCTTAAAAGCATAACCCTTTACCCCATTTAATTCTAGAGTCTAGAACGCAAGGATCTCTTGGAATGACAAATGATAGGTACCTAAAATGTAACATGAAAATACTAGCTTATTTTCTGAAATGTACTATCTTAATGCTTAAATTATATTTCCCTTTAGGCTGTGATAGTTTTTGAAATAAAATTTAACATTTAATATCATGAAATGTTATAAGTAGACATACATTTTGGGATTGTGATCTTAGAGGTTTGTGTGTGTGTACGTATGTGTGTGTTCTACAAGAACGGAAGTGTGATATGTTTAAAGATGATCAGAGAAAAGACAGTGTCTAAATATAAGACAATATTGATCAGCTCTAGAATAACTTTAAAGAAAGACGTGTTCTGCATTGATAAACTCAAATGATCATGGCAGAATGAGAGTGAATCTTACATTACTACTTTCAAAAATAGTTTCCAATAAATTAATAATACCTACCTAAATGGTCAATATTTTTCGGACAAGGAAG